GAGTGGAATCCAGCGACACCAGGTCACCCTTCCGGGAGCCTTTTCTCCAGCTGGGACGAGAGGGAATCAAAGGAAAGTAAGACACGGCTCAGGAGGCCCACGCCGAGAGCGAAGAGTGAAGCTCACGCTGGCAAACTGGAGCGCGCGGCCCCTCGGCAGAGGACCGGGGCTCAGGAGGCGGGGACGCGCCTGAAAACAGGGCGGGAGCCTTTCCAACCCCCGCGGGCTGCGATGCAGCAGAAAACTCGGCCGCCTGCACCGGGGATTCTCCAGAAACACAGGCGTGCCTGGGTGTGCGCTCAACTTCCCGGGCGAGGGACGTTTCTGCACTTGCCCTCGGCTTCTGAACTTTGTACTTTGCGAGTGTACTTTGTACTTTGGTCCTGTGTCCCTGCAGCCCTGTGACTACACGCGCACACGCAGGCGCGCGCACACGCGAACTGACGGCTCGCTGGCGATGCTGGAGGCTTTCACAGCCCCCCTCCGGACGCGTTAAGCTCTCCCAGGTCCCACCCCTGACACCGTGGCACCCCCAGACCCACTGCGCCCTCGCACTCGACGCGGGTCCCTGGGGGAAGCGCTCGCTGCGCCCTCGTCTCCCTTGGAGGAGACACTGGCCCGCCCGGCCGGCCGGCTTCTCCCTCCATGGGGACGCTCGCGCGCACCGCCCGGCAGCGCGGGACGCTCCCTGACGCCTGTCCTCGCGGGCCCTCCCACGCGGGGCGCTTCCCTCTGAGACCCGAGCCCAGTCCGGAGGCTCGCGGAGGCCGAGGCGCACTGTGGGGCTCGGCCCGGCCCCTTCCCCGCCCCTCCCCGCCCCTCCCCGCCCCTCCCCGCGCCTCCCCGCGCCTCCCCGCGCCTCCCCGCGCCTCCCCGCCCCTCCCCGCGCCTCCCCGCCCCTCCCCGCGCCTCCCCGCCCCTCCCCGCCCCTCCCCGCCCCTCCCCGCGCCTCCCCGCGCCTCCCCGCCCCTCCCCGCCCCTCCCAGCGCCTCCCCGCCCCCTCGCTCCGCCTCCGGCCTCCTCCGAGAGCTCCAGACCTCCCGGCTACTCAGAAGCCCTCGGACTGCCCGGACCGCGCGATGGAGTCGACCGGCAGCGTCGGGGAGGCCCCGGGCGGACCCCGGGTGCTGGTGGTGGGCGGCGGCATCGCGGGGCTGGGCGCGGCGCAGAGGCTCTGCGGCCACTCCGCCTTCCCGCACCTGCGGGTCCTGGAGGCCACGGCCCGCGCCGGGGGCCGCATCCGCTCGGAGCGCTGCTTCGGTAACCGCCCCTCCCGGAGCCCCTCCCGGAACACCTCCAGGTGGCATCTGCTGTCCCCTCGCAGGTGGCGTGGTGGAGGTGGGCGCGCACTGGATCCATGGGCCCTCCCGGGGTAACCCCGTCTTCCAGCTGGCTGCTGAGTACGGGCTGCTGGGGGAGAAGGAGCTGTCCCAGGAGAACCAGCTGGTGGAGACCGGGGGTCACGTGGGCCTGCCCTCCGTGAGCTACGCCAGCTCCGGGGCCAGCGTGAGCCTCCAGCTGGTGGCGGAGATGGCGACTCTGTTCTACGGCCTGATAGACCAGACCCGGGAGTTCCTGCACGCTGCAGAGACCCCGGTGCCCAGCGTCGGGGAGTACCTCAAGAAGGAGATTGGCCAGCACGTGGCCGGCTGGACAGAGGATGAGGAGACCAGGAAGCTGAAGCTGGCCGTCCTGAACTCCTTCTTCAACCTGGAATGCTGTGTGAGCGGCACCCACAGCATGGACCTGGTGGCCCTGGCACCCTTTGGGGAGTATACCGTGCTGCCGGGGCTGGACTGCACCTTTTCTAAGTGCGTGCCTGAGCCCCTGCCCCGCCAGTCCTCCTCTACGAAACCAGCACTTCCGTCTTTCTAGGGGCTATCAAGGACTCACAAACTGCATGATGGCCGCCCTGCCGGAGGACACTGTAGTTTTTGAGAAGCCTGTGAAGACCATCCACTGGAACGGGTCCTTCCAGGAGGCAGCCTTTCCCGGGGAGACCTTTCCAGTGTCGGTAGAGTGTGAGGATGGAGACCGGTTCCCGGCGCACCATGTCATCGTCACCGTGCCCTTAGGTAGGTCAGGTTTTCAGCCCAAACCCCCATCCTGATGTAAGAAGAGTCCAATTCTGAATTCCAGGTTTTCTTAGGGAACATTTGGACACCTTCTTTGACCCTCCCCTGCCGGCTGAGAAGGCAGAAGCAATCAGGAAGATAGGCTTTGGGACCAACAACAAAATCTTCCTGGAGTTTGAGGAGCCCTTCTGGGAGCCAGACTGCCAGCTGATCCAGCTGGTGTGGGAGGACACGTCGCCCCTGGAGGATGCTGCCCCTGAGCTACAGGACGCCTGGTTCCGGAAGCTCATTGGCTTTGTGGTCCTGCCTGCCTTTGCGTACGTTTGCTCCCTGAGAAGTTCTGCGAGTGTGGTCATCCCAGGGCTCTCTTTCTCCATGCAGGTCTGTCCACGTTCTCTGTGGGTTCATTGCCGGACTTGAGTCTGAGTTCATGGAGACTCTGTCGGATGAAGAAGTACTTCTGTGTCTCACCCAAGTGCTCCGGAGAGTGACAGGTAGGTACTCACCACACACGCTGGTTCCTGCCCTCGGTTAACATGCAGTGTCTCTGTGGCTCAGGAAACCCACGGCTCCCCGCGCCCAAGAGCGTCCTGCGGTCTCGCTGGCACAGCGCCCCGTACACTAGGGGGTCCTACAGCTACGTGGCCGTGGGCAGTACTGGGGGCGACCTGGACCTGCTGGCTCAGCCCCTCCCTGCAGACGGCGCCGGCGCCCAGGTATGTGGCGTGCCCCAGTCGGGGGGCGTGGGATCCCCATTCTAACCCTGGCTCTTCTTTGCAGCTCCAGATCCTGTTTGCGGGGGAAGCCACACATCGCACGTTTTACTCCACGACGCACGGGGCTCTGCTGTCGGGATGGAGGGAGGCCGACCGCCTCCTCAGTCTGTGGGCCCCGCAGGTGCAGCAGCCCAGGCCCAGGCTCTAGCTGGGCCCAGCCTACTCTGTTCCACCCGTGTCGGGGGTAGGCTGGGACCCTCATTTCTTCTGACAGATTTCAGTCTGGCTTGAAATTTGGGGATGTTAATGAGGGTCCTCTGGTTTTTGGTAACCAGGGCCACCTTCTCAGTTCTTGTGTCTGTTATTGGAGTCTGGCCAGGGTTGACTTGAGCTGAGACACCAGATGCTCACGGAGATGCTGGACACATAAAGCAAGTTACAGCCACAGCTCCCAGAGCCATCTTTCCTGCCTTGAGGCT